GTGACACCACGAGATATCAGCTACAATGGTCTGGAGTAAAAGCGTGAACTGGTAGTATAGACAAAAGCAGGGCATTTAGAAGTACGTGAGAATGGTTAGTAGGGACATAAGTAGACAGAGTTTAAATACTGGGGTGACTGTGTAAAGGCCTACTGTAAATAAAAGGTATACAGGGTTATTGTTCTTTTTCAGGAATGTGGGTAAGTTTAAGGGAAGTGGGGGAGAGTACTTGCGACTTCAGGAGGAGGCAGAGGAGCTAGGCTGGTCGTCTGATGGGCACAGTTTTATCCTGGAGCGATGAACCCAGTGGGGAGGATTCTGCAGACGACTGTGGTTGGGGTACTATAGACGACCAGGTAAGGTCCTGTCCACCGAGGTTCTAGAGTTTGAGGGGTCAGGTTCTTAACAAGAACTGACCGTCCGGCTAGGGTGTCTTTATATGGCTGGGTATCTGGAGTAGGTAAAAGGAAATTGGCAGCTTAGTGGATTTCCTGTCTAGCCTGTTGAAGGACTGGAAGATAATCACCAAGAGGGGTGGTGTCTGAAATAAGGTTGGGACCCAGCAGAAAGGTGCGGCCGTGTAAGAGTTCAAATGGACTGTACCCGGTGGGTTCCCAGGGTGTGGCTCGAATTCGGAGGAGTGCAAGGGGTAGGAGAGTGGTCCAGTCTTTTTTAAGCTGGAGGGTAAGTTTAGTAAGGTGTGTTTTTAAAAGGTCCTTGGCTTTTTCTACTTTTCCAGAGAACTGAGGGTGATATGGGGCATGAAGATTCCATTGAATACCGAGGGCTTGGGAAACTGCTTGAGTGATTTGGCTGATGAAGACCAGCCCATTATCAGACTGTATGGAAGTAGGGAGACCAAACCGGGGAATTATGTCTGTTAGAAGAAGGAAATAACTGCAGTGGCCTTTTCAGCCTTCAGACCCCGTGGGAAAAGCCTCAACCCATCTGATGAAGGTGTCGACCCAAACCAGGAGGTATTTGAGTTTCCAGACACGGGGCATAAGAGTAGAGTCAATTTGCCAATCTTGAGCAGGGATAAATTGTCGTGCTTGATGCATAAGGAAAGGAGGAGGTTTAAGAAAGCCTTGATGGGGTAGTAGAGTGGCATTATAGCCCATTGAGAGGTGATTGTTTTGAGGATGGATTTCCAGGCTGGAAAAGAAATGAGAGGTTCTAAAAGGTGGGTTAAAGATTTATATCCTACATGGAAGTGGTCATCAAAGGAGGAGAGGATAGAGTAAGCTTGAGAGGCAGGGAGAAGGAGCTTTCCATGATCTAAAAACCAGTTGCCTTGAGTGGGAAGTGACTGGTAGTTTAAGGTTTCAGAAGGAGAGTAATAGGAGTGATAGATGAGAAGGAGAAATATTGGCCACTGGGAGCAGATACTGGGGAGTTTGCTGTTTCTTTGGCTGTTTTATTGGCATAGGTGTTTCCTTGGGCAATGGGATCAGAGGTTTTTTGGTGTCCTTTGCAGTGGATTACTCTGGCTTTGGCTGGAAGGAGGGCAGCTTTAAGGAGGGCTTTATTAAGGGGGCATTGATAATAGAGGATCCTTGTGTAGTGAGAAAACCTCTTTCTGCCCAGTTGACAGGGTGGCGGTGGAGGATGTGAAGGGCGTATTTAGAGTCAATTAGATATTAACATGCAGTCCTTTGCCAAGAGTTAGGGCATGAGTTAGTGCTATTAATTCAGCTTGTTGAGAGGTTGTAAATGGGGAGAGTGCAGCAGTTTCAGTGATAGATGAGTGAGACACAATGGCCTATCCAGCTTTTCCTGGTGTTAATCAACTGGTTTTTGAAGAACTGCCATCAATAAACCAAGTGTGGTCTGGGTCAGGGACAGGAAAAAGGGAAATATGGGGAAAAGGAGAGGAGGCTATGTGGATTAAGGAAATACAGTTGTGTGGATTAGGATTTGTAGTGGGTAGTAAGTGAGAGGCCGGGTTGAAGTCCTGTCCAAAGGCAATGGTCCCCATGAGATTTTCAATAAAGAGTGAATAGAGCTGGAGGAGGTGGGGAGCCGAGAGTATGTTTTATATGTGAAGAGGAAACTAAGTCTTGGAGGTTGTGAGTGCTATAAAAGGTGAGTGGGGCATAGCCTGTGATTTTGAGAGACTCTAAGAGTATAAGGGCTGTGGCTGCTGTGGCATGCAGGCATGACGGCCAGCCCAGGACTGTAAGATTAAGCTGTTTGAATACAAAGGCTACTGGTCACAGGCCTGGTTCCTGAGTAAGAATTCCTACAGCGCAGCCCTGCGTTTTTGCTGTGTGGAGAGGAAGGAGGGTTGGGAGGAGTCGGGAAGCGCTTGAGTAGGGGTTGCCTCTAGGGCCTTTTTTAGAGTAAAAGGAGGGGCGAGGGAAGGATTTAGGATCTGTGGGTTCAGCTAAGTTTCCTTTTGTGAGTTTATAGAGTGGTTTGGTTAGGATGGCAAAACCTGGTATCCAAAGGCAGAAGTATCCAACAACGTCTAAGAAGGAGAGGAGTAGTTGTTTGGTGGTGGGGATTGGAATTTGGAGATTAGCTGAATACGGTCTGCTGGAAGTGCACACCTATGTTGGTGGAGGATTATACCAAGATAAGTAGAAATTTGAGCTTTGGAGGGGGATACTCTGTACCCCTTGGAGTAGAGGTGTTGAAGAAGCAGGATAGTGTCTTGCTGGGAGGATTGGTAAGAGGGGCTGCAAAGAAGAAGGTCATCCACATATTGAATGAGATGGGAAACAAATGGACGAAAAGAAAGCAGGTCACGGGAGAGGGCCTGGCTAAAGTAGTGTGGGCTGTCTCTGAAACCTTAGGGCAGGACGGTCCAGGTGAGTTGTTGGGACTGGTGGGTGTCAGGGTCAGTCCAAGTAAAGGCAAAAAGGGGCTGGGAAGAGGGATGTAAGGGGATGGTAAAGAAGGCATCTTTGAGGTCAATAACAGAATAATGAGTTGTGGAAGGCGGTATTGAGGATAGGAGAGTATAAGGGTTAGGCATGACAGGATGAATGGGGAGGACAATCTGATTGATGAAACGAAGGTCTTGGACTAGCCTGTAGGATTTATCTGGTTTTTGAATAGGTAGGATGGGAGAGTTGTAAGGGGAGTTGGTAGGGACTAAGAGGCCATGCTGTAGTAGACAGGTAATAACAGGCTTTAGGCCCCTTAAAGTCTGTTGTGGGATGGGGTATTGGCATTGAGCAGGATAAGGGTGGCCATGTTTCAATGGGATGATAAGGGGTGAATGATCAGTTGCAGGCGAAGGAGTGGAGGTATCCCATACTTTAGGGTTAAGGTGGGGAGATGAAAGGAGAGGTTGCGAGGGAGGTTTGGAATTGGATAAAAGGGTAGCTCTGAGATGTGGCTGTAGTCCAGGAATAGTCAGGGAGGAGGATAATTTAGTTAAAATATCTTGGTCTAATAAGGGGACTGGGCAGGTGGGGATAACTAGGAAGGAGCGCATAAAGGAGTGTTGCCTGATTTGGTACCAGAGTTGGGGAGTTTTAAGGGGTTTAGAAGCTTGGCCGTCAATATGCACAACAGTTGTGGGGGCAAGGGAAACAGGCCCTTGAAAAGAAGGTAACGTGGAGTGGGTAGCCCCCGTATCGATTAAGAAGGGGACGGACTTACCCTCCACTGTAAGAGTTACCCGAAGCTTGGCGTCTGTGATGGTCCAGGGGGCCTCCGAGATATTCGGGCAACGTCAGTCTTCAGCCGCCAAGCCGAGGAGATCTGGGAAGGAGTCGGTCATTTCGGGTTTGTACTCCAGGAGCTCCAGGATTGGTGATGAGAGTCAGACAGTCTGACTTCCAGTGAGGGCCCACACAGGGGCATGGCTTAGAAGGAATCCCGGGCCGTGGGCATTCCTTGGCCCAGTGGCCAGGTTTTTGACATTTGAAGCAAGGTCCCAGAGGGGCAGTTAAACGCTGCGGTTTGTACGCCTTGAAGTTTTTGCAGGTAGGCGGTGCTGCTGGGGTTTGTTTTAAGGTGGAGGCAAGCATTTGTCATTCTGAAAGGCGCGCTGCCGCCTGGCAGCCTCTTCCCTATTATTGAACACCTTGAAGGCAGGGTTGATTAATTCCTGTTATAGGGTTTGAGGGCCAGACTCTAATTTTTGAAGTTTCTTTCTAATATTAGGAGCTGACTGGGTAATAAAATGCATGTTAAGAATAAGGCGGCCTTCTGTCCCTTCAGGGTTTGGTGCTGTATATCGCCTGAGGGTGGCAGCTAGATGGGCCATAAACTGAGCTGGGTTTTCACCTTTGTTCTCAGTGGTCTCCTTTAGTTTGTCATAATTCACGGCTTTATATGCAGCTTTCTGAAGCCCTTGAACTAAACAAGAGATCATGTAGTCCTGCCTGGCTATGCCTTGGGCCCCTGCCTGGTAGGTCCTTTGGGGCCTTCACGGGTACTGCCCTAGTGCCTGGCCTTGGAGGCCAGGCTCAAGGCGCCAGCAGTCATCAGCATAAGATTGAGCTAGGGTCCAAAGTGAAGATGACATTTAAGTCATTCCAAGTGGGATTATAGGACTGTGTTAAGTATTGGAATTCTTGTATATATTTGAGTAGGGTCTGACGGAAAAGAGCCTGAATGCTGACTGATTTGGGAAAGGTCAGATATAGAGAAAGGGATGTGAACCTGGACTTTTCCTTCGGCTCCTGCCACCTCTCAAAGGGGAAATTGCTGGGCAGGGGCATGGGGGTCGGCTTCAGGGTCAAATTGTAAGCCAGAGCAGGTGTGAGGAGGGATGGTAATGGGAGGGACGTAAAGGGGTGGCTTGTGGGTAGAACTCGGTTCTGAGGGGGAATTAGGGCCAGGTTCGGATAGGTGGGTTGGGGGGAGAAAGATTGAAGGGGTTAACAGGTAAAGAGGAGTCAGCATCCCCAGTGGAAGAAGGAGAGGTAGATGGAAGGGAGATAAGGAAAATTTGGGATGGACCACATTGGGAGCAGAGACTAGGGAGAGATCATAGTAAAAAATGCCTGGATGTAGGGTACCTCAGACCATTTGCCCATTTTGCAACCGAAGTTGTCTAAGTCCCGCAAAATAGAGAAATTGAAAGTGCTGTTTTCTGTCCGCTGAGAGCCATTGTCTAATTTATATTGGGGCCAGGCCGTGTTACAGAAAAAAAAAATTAGACGTTTAGGCTTTAGATTGGGTGAAAGCTAAGAGGTTTGAGGTTTTTGAGGACAGAAGCCAGTGGGGAAGATGGAGGGTGGGAGGTTGCCCATGTTAGAACTGGGAAAGTTTGAGGGGAAAGAAAGAGACAAGGAAAAGAGCAACCACTAGCATCCTCAGTGGGCATCCCCAATGGAGGTCCCGGGTTGTGTGGCTGGCGAATGGCCAAGGCTGGCATCCCTGGCATTCACCAAACACTGAGGGAAGACTGTCTTCCCAAGAAGAGTCCGTGACCAACGTTGGATTTTGGAAACATGGATAAGAGGAAGGTTCCTTGTCTCAATTTTGAGGAGAGAAAAAGAGGGAGAGAGATGAGGAGAGACCGAGGCAGCTTACCCGATCCGTAGACAGAGGTGGGAGTGTTCGCGGGGGCTGGTCTGAGGTCCTGAGGTCGAGGGAAGTCTCTTTGATGGAAGAGCGTGGGGAGGATAGGGGAGAGGTCTCCCAGAGAGAGTTCCCCTATCCCGGGCTTTCGGCACCGAATGTTATGCATGCGTCCAATTGAAGAGACAACCTGAACAGGCTAAGTGTGAGCAACAAGGCTGTTTATTCACTCGCGTGCAAGTGAGCTAAGTATGAAAAGGGAGTCAGCAGAGGGTGGTGGGATTGGAGATGGTTTTATAGGTTAGGGGTAGGCAATGGAAAGTTACAGTTAGGGGCTGGATTTTGCAGGTAGGGGAAGAATGTCACAAGGTACATTATCACAAGGTTACAGAGCACAGTGTCATGTGTCATGAGGTTGATTGATCAGTTAGGGTAGAGCCTGTTACAATGGTAGAATGCCCCAAGGCTGGCTAATCAGCTAAGACAGGTACTAGCCGTTTTTCTTCTTTTGTGGTTTTCCTGTTGTCCCAGATTTTCTGGCTGCAGGACACCTTCTGGATGTGTACGTGTGGGTCACAGGGGTCACGATGGCTTGACCATGGCGCAGCTTGGTCAGGGGACCTTACAATTTGGTCATAAAATTCCTAGATCTGCCACTTCCTCTTACCAGTCATGGGATCATGGTTTTCTCAGGTGTAAGTGGGAACAATCATTGCTTGCATGGCTTTAGAACACTTTGCTAAGGATCACATAAGATACCGCATGTGAAAACATGAAAAACATTTGGCTCTGTATGTTCCAGTGAGTACCTAAGGGCTATCACTTATACTCTTAAGAAGAAAAATTGTGCATGTCTCTAGGGATATTTTTGTGTGTGTGTTGTTGTGGTTGAGACGGAGTTTCACTCTTGTTGCCCAAGCTGGAGTGCGATGGCGTGATCTTGGCTCACTGCAACCTCCGCCTCCTGGGTTCAGGCGATTCTCCTGCCTCAGCCTCCCAGGTAGCTGGGATTACAGGCATGCGCCACCATGCCCAACTAATTTTTTTTTTTTTTTTTTTTTTTAGTAGAGATAGGGTTTCTCCGTTTTGGTCAGGCTGGTCCCAAACTCCTGACCTCAGGTGATCCTCCTGCCTCGGCCTCCCGAAGTGCTGGGATTACAGGTGTGAGCCGCCACACCTGGCCTCTAGGGATTTTTTTTTTTTTAAGGACAGTATGTATGCAAAAATATGAAGGCCTTAAGAGAAAATGTAGTTTGTTTCTAAACGTCCTAAAGTCAGCTATTTTATGGTGTTCTCTCTGGAAAACAACCAGGAAGGCCGTAATCTCTCCTCCTTGTAAGTGAGAAGCTGAACAAGTGGCTCTTATTGGAAGATAGTCTTAACAATTCAGAATTCACATAGCTTTATTAGAAGATTGCCTAAGTGTGACCAGGTTTTTGCTTTTAAAATAAAACCTTTTCTTTTATTCTACAAGTATTAATGTAATTAAACAAACTCTTAAATAGCATATTGCTTGTTCCATGCCAGGCAGTGTTCTAAGTGTTTTATCAGCATTAACTTGTGCAGTCATCCTACTAACCCTTGAGGAAGGTAGGACTATCCCCCCTATTTGACAGAGGAAGGCACCAAGGCTGCCCAGGGCTGAACCCCCAGACCTAACTACAATCTGAGCTCTGTGATGACCGAGATAGTGAGGCCTCCTGTCCCTGAGGTTCTGGTGAGGGAGCCAGACAGGCAGATAAGCAAGTGCAAGAAAGTGCTGAGGGCTGTGAGGTGTGCGGAGGCATTCTAGGACACCTCCCTCTATGGTCACTTCTCTGCCGTGTTTAATACTAACAGTGAATTGTAGAATATAGTACTTTAGTTTTATTCCATGCAAATCTACAGCTCCAGTTAGTGAAATGGATCATACACACAGAAGATATGGACATCAAAAGTTGAAGAAAAGTGAGTGCCCTTGTAGTTTTCCTGCTTGCTGCGTTTAACCATTTAACTTTTTTAACTGAAATAGATGTTCATTTGGATTTGGAAGACCGCCTGGCAAAATTTATGAAGACAGAAGAAGCCATTATATACTCATATGGATTTGCCACCATAGCCAGTGCTATTCCTGCTTACTCTAAAAGAGGGGACATTGTTTTTGTGTAAGTAAACTTTACGTAGTTTTCTAATAGCAAACCCAATTTGGTGGATCTCTTTTCCTTGCAGAGATAGAGCTGCCTGCTTTGCTATTCAGAAAGGATTACAGGCATCCCGTAGTGACATTAAGTTATTTAAGCATAATGACATGGCTGACCTCGAGCGACTACTAAAAGAACAAGAGATCGAAGATCAAAAGGTATGATTCTTTTGAAGAAAATTATACAGTTCAATGTAAGATGTCTGCTTTTTCTCTTTTAAAGAATCCTCGCAAGGCTCGTGTAACTCGGCGTTTCATTGTAGTAGAAGGATTGTATATGAATACTGGAACTATTTGTCCTCTTCCAGAATTGGTAAGCAACCATGTTCAGCTGTAATTTTAATACATTAGTATTTTAACGTTTATATAACACTTAGGTTAAGTTAAAATACAAATACAAAGCAAGAATCTTCCTGGAGGAAAGCCTTTCATTTGGAGTCCTAGGAGAGCATGGCCGAGGAGTCACTGAACACTATGGAATCAATGTAAGTTCCCCTTTTTTAAGAACGTTTCCCCTTGGAATAACTGTCACTCCTCCTTTTCCGGCAGATTGATGATATTGATCTTATCAGTGCCAACATGGAGAATGCACTTGCTTCTATTGGAGGTTTCTGCTGTGGCAGGTCTTTTGTAATTGACCATCAGGTGGGTTCTTTTTAAAAACAGGAGCTAAAACTATGTGTATATGTCTTCATTTGTTTCTTCTCAGCGACTTTCCGGCCAGGGATACTGCTTTTCAGCTTCGTTACCTCCCCTGTTAGCTGCTGCAGCAATTGAGGCCCTCAACATCATGGAAGAGAATCCAGGTATAACCCTTTAAAAACCCAAGGAATCAAAGAATAGACTCTCAAACGTATTTTTTTCATCTAGGTATTTTTGCAGTGTTGAAGGAAAAGTGCGGACAAATTCATAAAGCTTTACAAGGGTGAGTTTTATATATTTTCAACCAACATAAAGCTTACAGCTGTGTGTGTGTTTCCCTTCTTCAGCATTTCTGGATTAAAAGTGGTGGGGGAGTCCCTTTCTCCAGCCTTTCACCTACAACTGGAAGAGAGCACTGGGTCTCGCGAGCAAGATGTCAGACTGCTTCAGGAAATTGTAGATCAAGTAAGTATCCGTTGACTTGAGGCATCCCCCCAAGGTTGCAGATGTCTTCTTTTTCTTCCTACAGTGCATGAACAGAAGTATTGCATTAACTCAGGCGCGCTACTTGGAGAAAGAAGAGAAGTGTCTCCCTCCTCCCAGGTCAGTTGACGTTAAAATATGACCTTATTTTTAGATAATTCTTTGTGTCCTTTACTGTTCTCAGCATTCGGGTTGTGGTCACGGTGGAACAAACAGAGGAAGAACTGGAGAGAGCTGCGTCCACCATCAAGGAGGTAGCCCAGGCCGTCCTGCTCTAGGCAGAGTCCCGGGACCATGGCCTCCTGCCACACAACACGCAGAGAGGACTCAAGACTCCCGCTGGCCATGGAGTGGCCTGAAAGAGAGCAAGAACATGTGGATCTTTGATAGGATTGTTACCAAATGGTGTCAGTATGGACCAATTGTGTGACCATGAGAAGGATGCTTATTTTTTTTAAAAAGAAAACACATCTAAAAGCCCAGGAACTGATTTTTTTAAGAGGAAAACTAATGACAGTGTATAACTGATGTTTAAATTGTGCATTTAGTACTATTTAAATGTTTTCTTATACTAGTATTTTATATTCTTTTGTTGTCGTTTAAAACTGGAGCTTCAGTGTCTCTTCCCTCCCTCTAATAGTAATGGTTCAGTAAGCACTCCTTAACTCCTTAGTATTTCATAGAAAAATGACTGCAACATTAAAGCTAAGAGGAACACTTCAACATATGTGGTACAAATTTATATTGAAGATCTAAATAAACCACGTATTTTCCAGTCTTCGTTGTGTGAAGCTAAATGGTGGCTAAAAGGAACACTTTTTGTGTGATTATTATAAACTTTGCATTGTATTTGAATCTTAGAACTTTTGTACACACTAAATATTGATGTCACACCATTTCTAATCTGAGCATCCTTAGCCAGAGAATATTCATTATACTTCCTAAGTGAGCAATAATTTAAATCAGAAGCTATTTTATTTTAATGTAATTAACCTTTCTTTACATTTCTTATGTGTTCACCTCTAATCTGTTTTAGGAAGAGAGTTGGTTATTATGTTGATCCCATAATATAAATCATATCCTTTATATTTTAGAATATCTCAAATGTATTCCTTTTTTGTATGGTGGGTTTGCCTAGGGACGTGTAACTACAGGCTTTTACTAAGCCAAGGAAAAAGAGAATTTTTCTTTTCATCTTACAAATTCCAGATATCTACAAAAGATGTGAAAGCACTAAAAATACCATTTTTAAGCAGTACTTTACCTGTTTTTTCTTTAGCAAACCAGGTTATGTGGTGTAAAGGTTTGTTATACGTGCCACAATATAGCATATAAATATTATGCCATCATTCCTTCTCTTGTTAAAGGTAGAAGAATAAAATTGTGATTTTTATAACCTGTGCTTATTACTCAAATGGTCTTCAACATCTTTTTAAACAACACATACTTTTTGAATGTTCAGTTTCTATTTTGCTTGAGGTATTTTGTACATATGTGCCTTGTGATTGCTGCTGCTTTAAAGGATAAAGTACTCTTTGGGGGATGAGTCTGGTTTGTTTTGTTTTATTTTTTAATGAAATAAACCTATATTCCTGATTATTAGTCTATTTGCATATGTAATATATCCA